TAAGAAGCCTGTCCATCTGCTGGAGTGCCTGGCTTTCGGGAACGGACCAAGACGGACTTGGCTTTTAATCTGAAATAATTTGAGGATTTTCTGTCTATAACTTAAAATCACCGCTTAACTCAAAGTAAAAAAGTGACACGCTCTCTAGAGGGCTTTTGTAGACATTGGGAAAATCCGTATGACGAAGTACGGTTTAGAAATTCCGGATTTAATTTCCCCCGGGAAAAGCAAATATCTTCTGTTGGTACCGGGCAGTCGACTCACGTAGTCTTCCTTTAAAACCAAGTCTATGCCAGCCGGGTGTGAGGGGAGTGGTGGGGGTGAGCAGGGGGAGGAGAGAGATTCGAAAAGTACAGGAGGAATCAGTCCAGTACAGGGGTTGCCCCTGCCAACAAGTAGCTATTCCTGTTAACTCCCAAGAAGCAAGTTTCCACCTTTGCCACTTCCTCCTGCCCTTTCCTTTCCTTTTCCCTTCACTCCCGCTCTTGGACCCAAGGTTCGCTCCCCACCGCCACCGCCCTGCCCCACTATTCTCTTTACAGGACAGAAGGCTGCAGCAGCACGGCGGAGAAAAATCTCTGAGGAATGAGTCAGTGGGATGGGCGTATGGGTGGAGGGAGAGGGCAGTCGATTTTTAAACCTCAGCGAGGGTGGGTGGGCAGTTGGAAGCCAGAGGCCTTATCACTGGGGCGCTGCAACATCACAGAAAGTGTTAGTCCCAGGGCTCTCCCTGGCGCGCGCGGCTCCTGTGCTTGCTTCTTATTGGCGGACCTGGCCCTGGGGGCGGAGCCGCGGTGAAGCACCGCTCATCCGGGCTCCAGGACCGGGGCACGCGGTTCTCCCTGATCCCGGAGCTGGGCTCAGGGCTCGGACTCAGTCCTGCAGCGCCTCTAGGCTGCGGATCCGCGCTTCAACCACCTGCTTTGCGCTGCGTCCGGGGAAGTGGGGAGGAGACGGGAGGGAGGGAGGAGGCGGGGAGAGGAGGAAAGAGGCAGCTTACACACGCCTTCCAGTCCCTCTACTCAGAGCAGCCCGGAGACCGCTGCCGCCGCTGCCGCTGCTACCACCGCTGCCACCTGAGGAGACCCGCCGCCCCCCCGTCGCCGCCTCCTGCGAGTCCTTCTTAGCACCTGGCGTTTCATGCACATTGCCACTGCCATTATTATTATCATTCCAATACAAGGAAAATAAAAGAAGATACCAGCGAAAAGAACCGCTTACACCTTTCCGAATTACTCAAGTGTCTCCTGGAAACAGAGGGTCGTTGTCCCCGGAGGAGCAGCCGAAGGGCCCGTGGGCTGGTGTTGACCGGGAGGGAGGAGGAGTTGGGGGCATTGCGTGGTGGAAAGTTGCGTGCGGCAGAGAACCGAAGGTGCAGCGCCACAGCCCAGGGGACGGTGTGTCTGGGAGAAGACGCTGCCCCTGCGTCGGGACCCGCCAGCGCGCGGGCACCGCGGGGCCCGGGACGACGCCCCCTCCTGCGGCGTGGACTCCGTCAGTGGCCCACCAAGAAGGAGGAGGAATATGGAATCCAAGGGGGCCAGTTCCTGCCGTCTGCTCTTCTGCCTCTTGATCTCCGCCACCGTCTTCAGGCCAGGTGAGCAAGGGCCTGGGAGCAGCCCCAGACAGCTCTCTTCTTCCTTTTTTTTTTTCCCCCAAAGGCCTTGGATGGTATACTGTAAATTCAGCATATGGAGATACCATTATCATACCTTGCCGACTTGACGTACCTCAGAATCTCATGTTTGGCAAATGGAAATATGTAAGTGTGACCTACCTGGGACTTGGTTAATTGTGTTTAAATGTATTATTATTTTAATTTTTAGGAAAAGCCCGATGGCTCCCCAGTATTTATTGCCTTCAGATCCTCTACAAAGAAAAGTGTGCAGTACGACGATGTACCAGAATACAAAGACAGATTGAACCTCTCAGAAAACTACACTTTGTCTATCAGTAATGCAAGGATCAGTGATGAAAAGAGATTTGTGTGCATGCTAGTAACTGAGGACAACGTGTTTGAGGCACCTACAATAGTCAAGGTGTTCAGTAAGTAGTCTGCAGCAGTGTCACTGCTAAGTTGTACTTAAAATCTTTCTCTGCTTAACTTTAGAGCAACCATCTAAACCTGAAATTGTAAGCAAAGCACTGTTTCTCGAAACAGAGCAGCTAAAAAAGGTAAGAATTGTTTTTGATTAATACCTTTATTTCAAGGTAATAACATTGCCTTTTTATTTTGCAGTTGGGTGACTGCATTTCAGAAGACAGTTATCCAGATGGCAATATCACATGGTACAGGAATGGAAAAGTGCTACATCCCCTTGAAGGAGGTGGGTGTGAGGGCAGGAGGACAGGGAGTACAACCCTATCATCAGTGTTCTTTATTTTCTTCAGCGGTGGTCATAATTTTTAAAAAGGAAATGGACCCAGTGACTCAGCTCTATACCATGACTTCCACCCTGGAGTACAAGACAACCAAGGCTGACATACAAATGCCATTCACCTGCTCGGTGACATATTATGGACCATCTGGCCAGAAAACAATTCATTCTGAACAGGCAGTATTTGATATTTACTGTAAGTAATTCAATATATAATTATGCTATTTAAAATGGTTAACTTGTGTCTGTAACTCTTACAGATCCTACAGAGCAGGTGACAATACAAGTGCTGCCACCAAAAAATGCCATCAAAGAAGGGGATAACATCACTCTTAAATGCTTAGGGAATGGCAACCCTCCCCCAGAGGAATTTTTGTTTTACTTACCAGTAAGTGCTTAAGTATTACTTCAGTTGGATGAATAATCATCTGACATTTTGCCTCTATCAAAAGGGACAGCCCGAAGGAATAAGAAGCTCAAATACTTACACACTGACGGATGTGAGGCGCAATGCAACAGGAGACTACAAGTGTTCCCTGATAGACAAAAAAAGCATGATTGCTTCAACAGCTATCACAGTTCACTGTAAGTCACCTACTTCTTCATCAGCAGCTTCATTAGCACTTTGAACAGATTTTCTGCTTCACAGATTTGGATTTGTCCTTAAACCCAAGTGGAGAAGTGACTAGACAGATTGGTGATGCCCTACCCGTGTCATGCACAATATCTGCTAGCAGGAATGCAACTGTGGTATGGATGAAAGTAAGTAATATTTTTGGTACTACCCTGCTGTTCACATGAGGTAATTTACTTTTTATTTAATCAGGATAACATCAGGCTTCGATCTAGCCCGTCATTTTCTAGTCTTCATTATCAGGATGCTGGAAACTATGTCTGCGAAACTGCTCTGCAGGAGGTTGAAGGACTAAAGAAAAGAGAGTCATTGACTCTCATTGTAGAAGGTAATAAAATACTTGGGCACTAATTCAAATTGTTCAACATCTTATTTTAATTGTAATATTTCAGGCAAACCTCAAATAAAAATGACAAAGAAAACTGATCCCAGTGGACTATCTAAAACAATAATCTGCCATGTGGAAGGTTTTCCAAAGCCAGCCATTCAATGGACAATTACTGGCAGTGGAAGCGTCATAAACCAAGCAAGTATTTGTCTTCTTGTTATATGCTGCACTTCTAAACCCACCTTTTTTCTTCTTTTTCCAGACAGAGGAATCTCCTTATATTAATGGCAGGTATTATAGTAAAATTATCATTTCCCCTGAAGAGAATGTTACATTAACTTGCACAGCAGAAAACCAACTGGAGAGAACAGTAAACTCCTTGAATGTCTCTGCTAGTGAGTATTTTATTTCTGGCATTACAAAAGTATTTTAATTTCATATTAACATTTTTCATTTCAGTAAGTATTCCAGAACACGATGAGGCAGACGAGATAAGTGGTAGGTACTATGCTGCCGACTCTTCTTCCTTGGTAATTGCATGGACTTTTCTTCTTTGTTGCAGATGAAAACAGAGAAAAGGTGAATGACCAGGCAAAACTAATTGTGGGAATCGTTGTTGGTCTCCTCCTTGCTGCCCTTGTTGCTGGTGTCGTCTACTGGCTGTACATGAAGAAGTCAAAGTGAGTTGTGGAAAAAAGATCTTCATCGTTCAAATATGATGAAGTTTATTTAATTCTCTTACAGGACTGCATCAAAACATGTAAACAAGGACCTCGGTAATATGGAAGAAAACAAAAAGTTAGAAGAAAACAATCACAAAACTGAAGCCTAAGAGAGAAACTGTCCTAGTTGTCCAGGTGAGTAGTCTGTACGAGGTTCATAGAAATAAAGCTTATCTAAATTATTTTTTTTTCATTTCAGAGATAAAAATCATATAGACCAATTGAAGCATGAACGTGGATTGTATTTAAGACATAAACAAAGACATTGACAGCAATTCATGGTTCAAGTATTAAGCAGTTCATTCTACCAAGCTGTCACAGGTTTTCAGAGAATTATCTCAAGTAAAACAAATGAAATTTAATTACAAACAATAAGAACAAGTTTTGGCAGCCATGATAATAGGTCATATGTTGTGTTTGGTTCAATTTTTTTTCCGTAAATGTCTGCACTGAGGATTTCTTTTTGGTTTGCCTTTTATGTAAATTTTTTACGTAGCTATTTTTATACACTGTAAGCTTTGTTCTGGGAGTTGCTGTTAATCTGATGTATAATGTAATGTTTTTATTTCAATTGTTTATATGGATAATCTGAGCAGGTACATTTCTGATTCTGATTGCTATCAGCAATGCCCCAAACTTTCTCATAAGCACCTAAAACCCAAAGGTGGCAGCTTGTGAAGATTGGGGACACTCATATTGCCCTAATTAAAAACTGTGATTTTTATCACAAGGGAGGGGAGGCCGAGAGTCAGACTGATAGACACCATAGGAGCCGACTCTTTGATATGCCACCAGCGAACTCTCAGAAATAAATCACAGATGCATATAGACACACATACATAATGGTACTCCCAAACTGACAATTTTACCTATTCTGAAAAAGACATAAAACAGAATTTGGTAGCACTTACCTCTACAGACACCTGCTAATAAATTATTTTCTGTCAAAAGAAAAAACACAAGCATGTGTGAGAGACAGTTTGGAAAAATCATGGTCAACATTCCCATTTTCATAGATCACAATGTAAATCACTATAATTACAAATTGGTGTTAAATCCTTTGGGTTATCCACTGCCTTAAAATTATACCTATTTCATGTTTAAAAAGATATCAATCAGAATTGGAGTTTTTAACAGTGGTCATTATCAAAGCTGTGTTATTTTCCACAGAATATAGAATATATATTTTTTTCGTGTGTGTTTTTGTTAACTACCCTACAGATATTGAATGCACCTTGAGATAATTTAGTGTTTTTAACTGATACATAATTTATCAAGCAGTACATGAAAGTGTAATAATAAAATGTCTATGTATCTTTAGTTACATTCAAATTTGTAACTTTATAAACATGTTTTATGCTTGAGGAAATTTTTAAGGTGGTAGTATAAATGGAAACTTTTTGAAGTAGACCAGATATGGGCTACTTGTGACTAGACTTTTAAACTTTGCTCTTTCAAGCAGAAGCCTGGTTTCTGGGAGAACACTGCACAGCGATTTCTTTCCCAGGATTTACACAACTTTAAAGGGAAGATAAATGAACATCAGATTTCTAGGTATAGAACTATGTTATTGAAAGGAAAAGGAAAACTGGTGTTTGTTTCTTAGACTCATGAAATAAAAAATTATGAAGGCAATGAAAAATAAATTGAAAATTAAAGTCAGATGAGAATAGGAATAATACTTTGCCACTTCTGCATTATTTAGAAACATACGTTATTGTACATTTGTAAACCATTTACTGTCTGGGCAATAGTGACTCCGTTTAATAAAAGCTTCCGTAGTGCATTGGTATGGATTAAATGCATAAAATATTCTTAGACTCGATGCTGTATAAAATATTATGGGAAAAAAAGAAAATACGTTATTTTGCCTCTAAACTTTTATTGAAGTTTTATTTGGCAGGAAAAAAAATTGAATCTTGGTCAACATTTAAACCAAAGTAAAAGGGGAAAAACCAAAGTTATTTGTTTTGCATGGCTAAGCCATTCTGTTATCTCTGTAAATACTGTGATTTCTTTTTTATTTTCTCTTTAGAATTTTGTTAAAGAAATTCTAAAATTTTTAAACACCTGCTCTCCACAATAAATCACAAACACTAAAATAAAATTACTTCCATATAAATATTATTTTCTCTTTTGGTGTGGGAGATCAAAGGTTTAAAGTCTAACTTCTAAGATATATTTGCAGAAAGAAGCAACATGACAATAGAGAGAGTTATGCTACAATTATTTCTTGGTTTCCACTTGCAATGGTTAATTAAGTCCAAAAACAGCTGTCAGAACCTCGAGAGCAGAACATGAGAAACTCAGAGCTCTGGACCGAAAGCAGAAAGTTTGCCGGGAAAAAAAAAGACAACATTATTACCATCGATTCAGTGCCTGGATAAAGAGGAAAGCTTACTTGTTTAATGGCAGCCACATGCACGAAGATGCTAAGAAGAAAAAGAATTCCAAATCCTCAACTTTTGAGGTTTCGGCTCTCCAATTTAACTCTTTGGCAACAGGAAACAGGTTTTGCAAGTTCAAGGTTCACTCCCTATATGTGATTATAGGAATTGTTTGTGGAAATGGATTAACATACCCGTCTATGCCTAAAAGATAATAAAACTGAAATATGTCTTCACAGGTCTCCCACAGCTGTCTGACTCTTGTCTA